ACATGGCTAAACTGTGTCTCTACTAAAAATACAAAACAACAACAACAAAAAATTAGCTGGGCGTGGTGGCGGGCACCTGTGATCCCAGCTACTTGGGAGGCTAAGGCAGGAGAATCGTTTGAACCCGGGAGGCGGAGAGTGGTTAGCCGAGATCGCGTCATTGCACTTCAGCCTGGGTGACGGAGCGAAACTGTCTCAAAAAAAAAAAAAAAAAAAAAAAAGAAACCTTTAGCCTACAGAATCAACTCAAACTCCTCAGCATAGCATTCAAGGCCTTTCATCTTCTGGCCTCCCACTCCAGCCAGCTCAACCGTTAAGTACACAGATGCCAGAACAGGGTGCTCCATAACCTATGCTTGATCGCCTCTCCAGTACTCAACCGGCTTTTTAGCGTCCCATTCTTAAACGCTCCAGCAAGATGAGCAGCTTATCTTCTTCGACCTTTGCTTAATATACAACTCTATCATACATATTTGCCTGCGTACCTGCCTTGCCACATTGAGAGTACCAGAATGGCAGGGCCTGCGGCTTATTCATCTTTTTATTTTTATATTCCCTGCTTGGTGCACAGAAATGAAGCAAACAAACAGAGAAATTCTCCAAATGATCTTTGCAACGAATCCTTTTCCTTTTCCTAAGTAACAGAAACGTGAAACGGGCAAAAGCCGCGGGAAGGCTGTCTCCCCAGACAGAAACTAGGACTCAACACAAACGTAGCGGAATTTGAGGAGAAACCTGTTTAATCTCCTGACTCATGCATATTGTCTTCTAGTCTAACAACATGCCCACGATAAAGATGGATTCAGCTAGCCCCGATTCCGCATTTATAGTAGGCACAGCAGCCATCTTTCTTAAGGTTAAGGCGCAACCCGGAAGATCACACCCTACCTGCCTCAGAAACGCCAGATGCCTTTAAATCATCGAGAGTCCAATCGGAATCGACATTTTCACCGGAACCGCTCGGCCCCACGACCGGAAGAGGCTGTGCGTAAGAACGTTGGGGGCGGAAGTGACGAGAGGTGGTAGTCGGATAGTTGGCGGGTGGTTGAGTAGAAGCGGTCGCCATGTCCGCGGGGAGCGCGACACATCCTGGAGCTGGCGGGTACGGCTTCAGGGGCGAGGGCATCGGAGCGAGGGGCCTAATGTTTTCCTTTTTCTCCATGTAGGCGCCGCAGCAAATGGGACCAACCAGCTCCAGCCCCACTTCTCTTCCTCCCGCCAGCGGCCCCAGGTGGGGAGGTCACCAGCAGTGGGGGAAGTCCTGGGGGCACCACAGCTGCTCCTTCAGGAGCCTTGGATGCTGCTGCTGCTGTGGCTGCCAAGATTAATGCCATGCTCATGGCAAAAGGGAAGCTGAAACCAACTCAGAATGCTTCTGAGAAGGTATTTGAAGTTGAAGGGTCTCCACTAATTGCAAACTTTTTAATCTAATTTCTCTTTTTTCTAGCTTCAGGCTCCTGGCAAAGGCCTAACTAGCAATAAAAGCAAGGATGACCTGGTGGTAGCTGAAGTAGAAATTAATGATGTGCCTCTCACATGTAGGAACTTGCTGACTCGAGGACAGACTCAAGACGAGGTGAGGAGGCATTGAGACTCTTTGGGGAGGGCACATTTTTTTAATTGAACATTTCCTTTTTTAGATCAGCCGACTTAGTGGGGCTGCAGTATCAACTCGAGGGAGGTTCATGACAACTGAGGAAAAAGCCAAAGTGGGACCAGGGTGCGTATTCTCTTATCTTGTTTATGGAAGGGTTGAGATCATCCTTTTTTGTTTCTCTTTATAGGGATCGTCCATTATATCTTCATGTTCAGGGCCAGACACGGGAATTAGTGGACAGTAAGTAATGTTTTTGGCTCACGTAGCACTTTCCATTCAGTTTTACTGTCTGTGTTTTTCTAAGGAGCTGTAAACCGGATCAAAGAAATTATCACCAATGGAGTGGTAAAAGCTGCCACAGGAACAAGTCCAACTTTTAATGGTGCAACAGTAACTGTCTATCACCAGCCAGCACCCATCGCTCAGTTGTCTCCAGCTGTTAGCCAGAAGCCTCCCTTCCAGTCAGGGGTATGTTTTGGGGAGGGATCGTTAATAGCATTGTTTAATCTGAAGTATTCTGTTCTTCCTACAGATGCATTATGTTCAAGATAAATTATTTGTGGGTCTAGAACATGCTGTACCCACTTTTAATGTCAAGGAGAAGGTGGAAGGTCCAGGCTGCTCCTATTTGCAGCACATTCAGATTGAAACAGGTGCCAAAGTCTTCCTGCGGGGCAAAGGTTCAGGCTGCATTGAGCCAGCATCTGGCCGAGAAGCTTTTGAACCTATGTATATTTACATCAGGTATGGATGGATAGGGCAGGGGACATGTGAATTCTCCTTTGAATTCCTGGTTATTTCTTTGCAGTCACCCCAAACCAGAAGGCCTGGCTGCTGCCAAGAAGCTTTGTGAGAATCTTTTGCAAACAGTGAGTTGTATTTGTCTGATACTCATTCAGAACCCATGTTAATTTGTTTCCCCCTCTCTTTCAGGTTCATGCTGAATACTCTAGATTTGTGAATCAGATTAATACTGCTGTACCTTTACCAGGTGTGTACATCTTGAAGTGTTTAAAAAATATTGCTGATTAAACACTTTTTTTCTTCCCCCTCAGGCTATACACAACCCTCTGCTATAAGTAGTGTCCCTCCTCAACCACCATATTATCCATCCAATGGCTATCAGTCTGGTTACCCTGTTGTTCCCCCTCCTCAGCAGCCAGTTCAACCTCCCTACGGAGTACCAAGCATAGTGCCACCAGCTGTTTCATTAGCACCTGGAGTCTTGCCGGCATTACCTACTGGAGTCCCACCTGTGCCAACACAATACCCGATAACACAAGTGCAGCCTCCAGCTAGCACTGGACAGGTAGGATGTCAGGATATGCAACAACATATTACTTTTTTTCTTCCTTGGTTTGTTTTGGTCCCAGAGTCCGATGGGTGGTCCTTTTATTCCTGCTGCTCCTGTCAAAACTGCCTTGCCTGCTGGCCCCCAGCCCCAGCCCCAGCCCCAGCCCCCACTCCCAAGTCAGCCCCAGGCACAGAAGAGACGATTCACAGAGGAGCTACCAGATGAACGGGAATCTGGACTGCTTGGATACCAGGTTAAATAAAATACCCTGTTTTCCTATCTTCATTGCTAATGCCACTGTATTTTTCTGCTCATAGCATGGACCCATTCATATGACTAATTTAGGTACAGGCTTCTCCAGTCAGAATGAGATTGAAGGTGCAGGATCGAAGCCAGCAAGTTCCTCAGGCAAAGAGAGAGAGAGGGACAGGTAAGTTGGAATAATTATGCAAATGTATTCAGCTGAAAGAAAGTTTCATTTTGTTTTTCAATAGGCAGTTGATGCCTCCACCAGCCTTTCCAGTGACTGGAATAAAAACAGAGTCCGATGAAAGGAATGGGTCTGGGACCTTAACAGGGAGCCATGGTGAGTGTGATATAGCTGGGGGAACAGGGGAGATGGGGTTGGGGTTGTTTTTTCTCTATTCTAGATTATCCAGCCAAGAAGATGAAAACTACAGAGAAGGGATTTGGCTTGGTGGCTTATGCTGCAGATTCATCTGATGAAGAGGAGGAACATGGAGGTCATAAAAATGCAAGTAGTTTTCCACAGGGCTGGAGTTTGGGATACCAATATCCTTCATCACAACCACGAGCTAAACAACAGATGCCATTCTGGATGGCTCCCTAGGAAACAGTGGAACAGAGTTTTGACCCTCAGTGACTCTTCTTAGCAATAATGCATGCATTTGATTTAACAAGACTCTGGGGCCTGTGCTGGGAACCATCTGGACCTTTGCAGAAGTTAGAGATTCAGTGCCCCCCTTTCTTAAAGGGGTTCCTTAACAACCACAAAAATCCTTATTTCTGCAGTGGCATAGAATCTGTTAAAATTTAATTAGAATCACAAATTTATCTCAGAAGCTTTTTAACAGTTGGTGAAATGTGCTTGTCCAACAAAGCATCCTAACAGGGTCGTTCCCATACACATTTGACCTGGTCAGCCTTTTCCAGGTGAATAGCCCCAGTTCTGACATAAAGAAAGTTTTATTTGTATTTTACTACTGTTTGGTCAATTTTGATATATAACTGGTTACAAACAGAGCCTTACTATTTATTAGTGGGGAAATGATTTTAAGACCGTCCTTTTCAGTATTTAATTCTGACAGATCTGCATCCCTGTTTTGTTTTGGATTATTTCTGTTTTGGAAAATGCTGTCTCATTTAAAACTGTTGGATATAGCTGGATCCTGGATAGGAAAATGAAATTATTTTTTCATTGTGTTTTTTAATTGGGGTGATCCAAAGCTGGCACCTTCAGGCACATTGGTCTCATAGCCATTACTGTTTTTATTGCCCTTCTAAGATCCTGTCTTCAGCTGGGTCAGAGAAAACTTCTTGACTAAAACTGGTCAGAACTCATCACAGAAATGAAATACAGTGGTCTCTCTCTCCCAGAACTGGTTGCAGCTAAAACAGAGAGATCTGACTGCTGGCTATAGGATTTTGGACTTAATGACTGAAATTGCAAATTGTCCTTTTTCTTGGCATTACAGATTTTGCCAAAATAACTTTTTGTATCAAATATTGATGTGTGAAAGTGAAGGAGCTAGTCTGCTGAACCAGGAATAGTTTGAGATATTGAACTGTCATTTTTGCACATTTGAATACTTTGCAGGCTGGCTTTGTATAAACTTATCCTCTGGTTTCCTATATGTTGTAAATATTTAGACCATAATTTCATTATAAATAAATCTATAAATATTCTGCTTGTGGTTTCTCTGTTTTCTTCCACAACC